GACCTGAGACCCCCAGCCACATACTGCAGGACAAACCAATGTCGGCAGGTGAGGACAGGGTGGGAATAGTGTTCCAGGCAGAAGGAACAGCGAGTGTCAAAGCCTCTAAGCCTGACAGGGTGGGAGTCTGGCCTCGGATCTCCAGAGATCCAGGAAGACCCTGCACAAATACTAGAGAGAGGGGTCTGAAGGAGAGAAGAGGAGGGAAGGTTTTTGTTGTTGTTTGAGAGGAAGTCTCGCTCTGTTGCCAGGCTGGCGTGCAGGGGCCCCATCTTGGCTCACTGCAGCCTCTGCCCCCGGGGTTCAAGCAATTCTCGTGCCTCAGCCTCCCGAGTAGCTGGGATTACAGCAGCGCTCCATCACGCCATGGGGCTCCTTGCAGCTAATTTTTTTTTTTTTTGAAACAGAGTCTCACTCTGTCGCCCAGGCTGGAGTGTAATGGCGCGATCTCGGCTCACTGCAACCTCTGCCTCCTAGATTCAAGCGATTCTTCTACCTCAGCCTCCCGAGTAGCTGGGATTACAGGCATGCGCCACCACGCCTGGCTAATTTTTGTATTGTTTAGTAGAGACGAGGTTTCACCGTGATAGCCAGGATGGTCTCGATCTGAGCTCGTGATCCTCCCGCCTCGGCCTCCCAAAGTGCTGAGATTACAGGCGTGAGCCACCGCGACCGGCCGAGGTAAGGTTTTCACTGGGGTCTCTTCCATCTGCCTGGCCGCCAGGCCACGTATCCACTGAAGAGGCAGAGGGTCAGGATGGGAAGACTCCGGGGACCACCTAGCCCAAGACCCGCAATCAGGCGGCTCTGCAAGGCTAACCGGGTAACTTAAAGAAGTGAAGCCGATTGACGTAAAACAGAAAGGAAAGAAGTTAACTGGCCGGCCAGCGTCAGCAGGGGCGGCCAGTGTCACCCTGCCCGGGGACAGCACCCCTGTTTCGTGGCGAGGACACGGAGGGCCAAGGGGGCGGGGCCGGGCTGCCCTGGCCACGCCCGGACCGCCTGCTCCCCGCCCAGGGCCTGCACAGTTGGCGCCCACCGGCATCAGCGTGAAGGGAGCTCCTCGCTGGCTGCCGACGGGGCTGCAGGGCTCGCTAGCCGCTCACCTGCGTGTGAGCGCGGAGCCCGCAGTACCCGCCGTCCGGGCTCAGAGGACGTGACTCCCCGACCCTGCGCCCGGCAGTCCCCGGGGGCCGTGCGCCCGGCCCAGGCTCGGAGGTCCAGCCCAGCGGCGGCTCAGGCTGCGCGCCTGGCTCCCAGCCTCAGTTTCCCCATTGGTAAAGCATTGACGGTGGTTGCGGACGGCTTCTGCGGACAGAGCCTTGGGCTCCGACGTCTGCGCGGGTACCGGCAGCACCCCCACCCCGAAGGGAGGGACGTGGATTCTCTCTTCCTCTCTCGGGCACAGGAGCCAAGCCGCCATGGCCTACCACAGCTTCCTGGTGGAGCCCATCAGCTGCCACGCCTGGAACAAGGACCGCACCCGTGAGTGCTTGCTGGGGGCCGGTGGGTGGCTGGGCCCCTCAATCTCCCTCCATCTCCCCTTCAGAGATTGCCATCTGCCCCAACAACCATGAGGTGCATATCTATGAAAAGAGCGGTGCCAAATGGACCAAGGTGCACGAGCTCAAGGAGCACAACGGGCAGGTGACAGGTATGTCAGGGTGGCTGGGACCACCGTCCTGACAGCCTCCTGTGTTCCCTCCATCCCCCCACAGGCATCGACTGGGCCCCCGAGAGTAACCGTATTGTGACCTGCGGCACAGACCGCAACGCCTACGTGTGGACGCTGAAGGGCCGCACATGGAAGCCCACGCTGGTCATCCTGCGGATCAACCGGGCTGCCCGCTGCGTGCGCTGGGCCCCCAACGAGAACAAGTTTGCTGTGGGCAGCGGCTCTCGTGTGATCTCCATCTGTTATTTCGAGCAGGAGAATGACTGGTGGGTACCTAGGCAGGGCCAGAGTGGGCTGTTCTCTCCCTGTCTGCCTGACCACCGTTCCCAGGTGGGTTTGCAAGCACATCAAGAAGCCCATCCGCTCCACCGTCCTCAGCCTGGACTGGCACCCCAACAATGTGCTGCTGGCTGCCGGCTCCTGTGACTTCAAGTGTCGGTGAGACAGGGCGCCATGGGGGAGGGCGGGGCCTACTTTACCTCTACTTTGCCTATCCCGGTAGGATCTTTTCAGCCTACATCAAGGAGGTGGAGGAACGGCCGGCACCCACCCCGTGGGGCTCCAAGATGCCCTTTGGGGAACTGATGTTCGAATCCAGCAGTAGCTGCGGCTGGGTACATGGCGTCTGTTTCTCAGCCAGCGGGAGCCGCGTGGCCTGGGTAAGCCACGACAGCACCGTCTGCCTGGCTGATGCCGACAAGAAGATGGCGTGAGTCGAGGCCATCCCCAGGGGAGGAGGTGGGACACCGTGACTCACAGCTCTCTCCCCTCAGCGTCGCGACTCTGGCCTCTGAAACACTACCACTGCTGGCGCTGACCTTCATCACAGACAACAGCCTGGTGGCAGCGGTGAGGAATAGGGAGGGGAGGGAGGGTGTGTGCGGCGCTCCAATGGCCCCCGCCCTCCGCGCAGGGCCACGACTGCTTCCCGGTGCTGTTCACCTATGACGCCGCCGCGGGGATGCTGAGCTTCGGCGGGCGGCTGGACGTTCCTAAGCAGAGCTCGCAGCGTGGCTTGACGGCCCGCGAGCGCTTCCAGAACCTGGACAAGAAGGCGAGCTCCGAGGGTGGCACGGCTGCGGGCGCGGGCCTAGACTCGCTGCACAAGAACAGCGTCAGGTGAGAGCGGGAGCCGGGCCGGCGGGTGGGCGTTGAATTCATAAGCTCCTCTTCCTCTTTGCAGCCAGATCTCGGTGCTCAGCGGCGGCAAGGCCAAGTGCTCGCAGTTCTGCACCACTGGCATGGATGGCGGCATGAGTATCTGGGATGTGAAGGTGAGGCTTGCCCCTCCTGGCTTCCCGCCATGAGAACCAGCCTGTCCGTTCTGCCTCCCTGCAGAGCTTGGAGTCAGCCTTGAAGGACCTCAAGATCAAATGACCTGTGAGGAATATGTTGCCTTCATCCTAGCTGCTGGGGAAGCGGGGAGAGGGGTCAGGGAGGCTAATGGTTGCTTTGCTGAATGTTTCTGGGGTACCAATACGAGTTCCCATAGGGGCTGCTCCCTCAAAAAGGGAGGGGACAGATGGGGAGCTTTTCTTACCTATTCAAGGAATACGTGCCTTTTTCTTAAATGCTTTCATTTATTGAAAAAAAAAAAAAATGCCCCCAAAGCACTATGCTGGTCATGAACTGCTTCAAAATGTGGAGGTAATAAAATGCAACTGTGTAAAAAAAAAAAAAAAAAAAAAAGTAATTATGGACATGCTTGCCTATGTGGAAGGAGAGGTTTTTTGTTA